AGTTAATAAATATGAGTATTGCAATATTCTTTTTATATGATTGTCTTTTAAGTCATCAAATTTCTGAACATCTTCTGAAACTGAAGGAATAGAAAAGGGAATTTAAATAGTATAAAATGCTATCATAATAATATGGTAACTGCGGGCATATCTATAGACATTCATACTGCCACGGTTAGTGGCATAAATTCTTATCTTTTGCTTAAGGAATAAATACATTTTTTCCTACAGTAGTGAATGCAGGACAGATTTCACCAGAATGAAATTGGATGGCATCAAGTCTATTTAATGTAACACTTTGTTAAACAGAATATTTTCCCCAAACCCAAAGCACCTAAAAGTTTAATTCAGGAGACTTTGGAAATGAGAGGAGGATTAAGAATGAAAAATACTTTAGTGGGAAGTGAACTTTTTAAAATTATTTTTAAAGAATCAAGGCCCCAACTTCTTCAGCACTTCAGGCAACGGATCACAGGTTTTTGTTTTATTGGAGAAGAAACAAAGTAAATAACAGTTCTGAGGATGAACAAAAGCTGTTGGGAATACCCATTTCACTCCTCAAAGTGGGGGCGCGTTTTATGAATAATTTCAGCCGGCTAACATACCTTCCTGCAAAACACAGACAAGATGTAAATTAAAAAGTGGCAGAGTTGTGGCATATTGCAAAAGTTTAAAGGGAGTCATCAGTCCTTCAGTCAGATCTCCCTGCAGAAAGGTTGGCGCTGAGGTTGGAACTGACCCTAGAGGGCTGGAGAGGACCCCTTGGGGGTGAGCAGCCGGGTTCTGGGACCCAGCAAGGTCAGGGGGCGTCTCCCCAGCTACTCTTTATCTATCCCCCGCACTCTGGAAAGCCCGAAGAGGATTCGCTCCAAGTTAGGCGCGCTGTTGGCTGTCAACGTTCTTTAGGACCTCAGGGAAACCGGGACGTTTCTGGCTTTAGGACCCAGGAACTCCGAGGCAGCCTAGACTTAGATGCCTTGGACCACAGCACCACCTACTTATAGAAGCATCCCAAGCCTCAGCCGGTCTGCATCTCCATCGGAAAGTGCGCTTGCCACATCCCTTCGGATCACTTCGTCCTCCCGAGAGCGTTCTGCCTTCTACAGCTCGGAAAGAAAGAAATCTTAGCTGTGAAGTGACCGTGGAGAAAGCGCAGGAAGCGACACAATTGGTTAGGGAGGCAGAGAGTGTGAGCGGGCGCACCCCTTGCCTGGGGACCGCGCTCGCGGGCGGGGACGGAGCATCCCAGTGGCTGCACCCGCCGCTCCGCGCTCCTGCCTGGCGTCGCCAACCCCGCGGCGGCCGCTGGAATTCCAGAGCTGCCAGGCGCTCCCAGCCGGTCTCGGCAAACTTTTCCCCAGCCCACGTGCTAACCAAGCGGCTCGCTTCCCGAGCCCGGGATGGAGCACCGCGCCTAGGGAGGCCGCGCCGCCCGAGACGTGCGCACGGTAGGCAACCCACACCAAGGCAGCCGCAGCTGCGGCGCTTGGGTACACCGCCGTGGACTCCAAATGGCCTAAGAGCGTTCTTTTAGCCCTGCGCTCTCAGTGCCTTTAGAGTTCTTTCCTTTCCCCGGAGCGCCGGCACAACGCATTATGCCGCTGGGTCGGAGCTTAGGGCTCGGCAGAGGTTGCTAATTCACTGATTATAATCACCTTCCTCTCCAACTCGTCCGCAGCTGCCCGCTCTGGATTAAGCCGCTCCGCGGCTCGTGCTAGGCAGTGGGTTCGCTTCCTCCTTCCCTCTCTTCTTTCACACACCCTGTTTTCGCTTCTTGTCTCTCAGGTTCGTGGCGGAGAGATGCTGATCGCGCTGAACTGACCGGTGCGGCCCGGGGGTGAGTGGCGAGTCTCCCTCTGAGTCCTCCCCAGCAGCGCGGCCGGCGCCGGCTCTTTGGGCGAACCCTCCAGTTCCTAGACTTTGAGAGGCGTCTCTCCCCCGCCCGACCGCCCAGATGCAGTTTCGCCTTTTCTCCTTTGCCCTCATCATTCTGAACTGCATGGATTACAGCCACTGCCAAGGCAACCGATGGAGACGCAGTAAGCGAGGTGGGTCCCTCTCTGCCAAAGGTGCGTGGTGGATTTTCTTTTTTCTCTTTAAAATTGTTTTTAGGATGCAGAATAGAAAACTGTGATTCTTGCTTTAGCAAAGACTTTTGTACCAAGTGCAAAGTAGGCTTTTATTTGCATAGAGGCCGTTGCTTTGATGAATGTCCAGATGGTTTTGCACCATTAGAAGAAACCATGGAATGTGTGGGTGAGTAGTTTTTAATGTAACTCTCAATCTGCTTTTTTCTTTTTCTAAAAATCTTTACTAGAAGGATGTGAAGTTGGTCATTGGAGCGAATGGGGAACTTGTAGCAGAAATAATCGCACATGTGGATTTAAATGGGGTCTGGAAACCAGAACACGGCAAATTGTTAAAAAGCCAGTGAAAGACACAATACTGTGTCCAACCATTGCTGAATCCAGGAGATGCAAGATGACAATGAGGCATTGTCCAGGAGGTAGGTGTGGATATAATCACTACTGTGTGCTGTGACATCTCTTCTTTTCTTTCCTTCATTGCAGGGAAGAGAACACCAAAGGCGAAGGAGAAGAGGAACAAGAAAAAGAAAAGGAAGCTGATAGAAAGGGCCCAGGAGCAACACAGCGTCTTCCTAGCTACAGACAGAGCTAACCAATAAAACAAGAGATCCGGTAGATTTTTAGGGGTTTTTGTTTTTGCAAATGTGCACAAAGCTACTCTCCACTCCTGCACACTGGTGTGCAGCCTTTGTGCTGCTCTGCCCAGTATCTGTTCCCAGTAACATGGTGAAAGGAAGCACCACCAGCATGGCCCCTGTGTTATTTATGCTTTGATTTGAATCTGGAGACTGTGAAGGCAGGAGTAAGTGCACAGCCCGTGACTTGGCTCAGTGTGTGCTGAGAGAATCCGTCCCCGGCACCATGGACATGCTAGAGGTGTGAGGCTGCAGAACACCGCTGGAGGACGGACTTGTGCCTATTTATGTGAAAGAAGATGCTTGGCAGGCAATGCGCTACTCACTCGTGACCTTTATTTCTCACATTGTGCATTTTCAAGGATATGTTTGTGTGGATATCTGCTTAGTGTTACCACATGGTATTCTCAGCATGTTACCTTCACACTGTTGTGCGATGAAACTGCTTTTAGCTGAGGATATGCTCTGGAAATTCCTGCTCAGTTTCACTGCAGCCCTAATATGTACATATACTGCAGGAGCTACATATAAAGCTCTTATTTACTGTATATTTATGCTTTCTTGTGGGTAACAAGTCATACCTGATTAATATGATGCCACTTTGTTTCTAGTGGTTCCTAACCCATTGTCTGATAAATGACTTTTCTAGTTTGGGGAATTGACACTTGTTTTGTTGCCTCTTGAAACTTTTTTTTTTTCCCCTCATTGTGGGCTTATTTCTCATTGTAAGGGTAGGATAAACTAGTTTTTGTATATAGAGTCAAATGACCAGTGTCAAAGAGTTTGCATATTGGGTAGACCTTCTCCACTCCACATGTCCCACACATATAGATAAAGCAGCAGGCGGCATCTGGCAATCAGAAGCCCAAACTGCCTTTGAGTCTAAGATGTGATGACTTTGATGAAACACAACTGAAAACATGAGGGACTATATCCAGTCACTTGTAGCCAGTTTCACAGGCCAGCTACAGAATTGTCCAAACAAACATTATTTCTGACTGCAATTTTTTTCCCCCAAATTTAAAGCAATCCCTGGCTTTAAATGACAAGGCACCTACCAATGTTCTTGGGTCACTGAAGAAGCTACTACCATGAGCCTGGGCATAGAATTTTAGGAGATAAAAGGATGAATTTCTGTGACTGCCAGTCAGATCTTAACAGGTTTCTGTTGAGCCAGAATCTGTTTCAGATCCAAGATGGAGAGGAACACTATGGAAACTTCCCAGGTGACTTTCAGAGCAGTTGTTTCAAACACATCATTGTCCTTTTAGGGGAACCAGTTTTTAGAAGGTTGTGAATTGGCTTTTTCACAAAGCATGATTATCTTCCTGGCTGATCCAGGAGAAAATTAGAACAGAAAAATAATGGTTGTGGATTTTGAAACAAAGCAAGGTAAAGCCTTTTTTTTTTCACCTTGCATTGGCAAAACTACCTCTTCAGTGTTTTTAACTTTTGATTCAAAAGCATCTTACCAATAAGGATAAATATCATATACATCGTTATGAAAATATTGCTATGAGATAATAAGCCACATATGAATGTTGTATACAACTTTAGGGTTTACATTTAATCCTGAAGTGTTACCTCCTTTCATGTCTATTTACACTATTTTCCCATTTACTAAGTGGGGAGGGGGTCTCCTTATATAGTGCTTCATCGTTAATAAGTCAATACCTGTTGTTCCTGGGATGTTCTTTTTTGTGCATTAAAAACTTCAAAATTATTTTTTGTGGAGATTTCTTTTTTACTTTAGAG